TGGTGGCGGGTGCCTATAATCCCAGCTACTCAGGAGGCTGAGGCAAGAGAATCGTTTGAGCCCGGGAGGCGGAGGTTGCAGTGAGCCAAGATCGTGCCATTGCACTCCAGCATGGGAGACAGGGTGAGACTCTGTCTCAAAAAAAAAAAAAAAAAAAAAAAAGATATAGGTCTCACTGTGTTGCCCAGGATTGTCTCAAACTCCTAGGCTCAAGCAATCCTCCTGTCTTGGCCTCCCAAAGTGCTAGGATTACAGGCATGAGCCACCATTCTTGGCCCAAAGCACACCATCTATGTGGGGTCCTGGCTCTGCCTCTCACAAACTGTGACCTTGAGCCAGTAGATTACTTTGTTAAGCCTTAAATTCCTCATCTGTAAAACAGAGATAAGACCACCCATCTCAGGGGCATTCAACTGTGATAATTTCATTTATTGTCCAAACCAAGTTTACTAATTATTGGGTGGGCTGGGAAGTATGATCCCCTGGGTGAAGGTGGATATGAATGTGATTTAAACACCGTGAAACTCTGTGCATATGTACAGAGTTATTGCTGTTACTGCAGATGCTGGGAAGAGCTGCTCACCTTCTCAGTAACTCTGCCTTGACCTCCCCTTACCTCCTGTGCTGAGGTCAGCCCTCTCTCCTCCACGTGGGCCAATGGTGGCTCCTGCCCTCCAGCCAACATCAGAGAGGCTGGAGGCACCTTGTCTTCCTCCCAGCCCTGCCCATCTCCATGACTGACCTTTTTGCGCACCCTGGACCTTGCCAACCCAAGATGCTCGCTCTAGAGATGAAGGTGGATGCAGATGCTGGGGTTCGGGGGTGGCCTCAGCTGAGGGCCTGCTGACCAACCAAAGGGTATCGGCAGGGGCAGGGGCTGGCCCTCACCCTGGGCTGGGGGTTGGGCCAGCAGCTTCTCAGCACCAGGATCATGACTCTGAGCAAACCATGTTTACCAGAGCAGCAAAGGACCTATTTATAGCCTCAGCTGCTGCTTTCTCTGGCTCACGGTGGCGGGGGCAGGGTGGCTCCTCAGAGCAAGGGAGGTAGTCGGGTCGAGGGAACCTGGCTCTGCCCAGGTGCCACTGCCCAAACCCCTGGGCCCCATCCATGGCAAGAGAGACCTTCCCCTTCACCTCCTCCATGCTGCGCTCTCTCCGCCTGCAGCAGGAGTGGCTGGAATGGGAGGACCGGCGGCGGGCGGCTGCCCAGCAGTGCCGGAGCCGCAGGTGCCCGTCAAGTCCCCGGGCCCGACTCACTAGGCCTCACCGTTCCTGCCGAGACCCAGCTGTCCACCAAGCCCTCTTCTCCGGCAACCTGCAGCAGGTCCAAGCCCTGTTCCAAGATGAAGAGGCCGCCAACATGATTGTGGAGACTGTGAGCAACCAGCTGGCCTGGTCGGCTGAACAGGGTAGGGGGCACCAGAAGAGGGCAGAAGAGGAGCACCACCTCCCAAAACTATTTGCTCTCCCTAGGGTTCTGGGTGCTGACCCCCAAGACCAAGCAGACGGCACCCCTCGCCATCGCTACAGCCCGAGGCTACACAGACTGTGCTCGACACCTGATCCGGCAGGGAGCTGAGCTGGATGCCCGTGTCGGGGGTCGCGCTGCCTTGCATGAGGCCTGTGCCCGAGCCCAGTTTGACTGTGTGCGGCTGCTGCTGACCTTCGGAGCCAAGGCTAATGTGCTGACTGAGGAGGGCACGACTCCTTTGCACCTCTGCACGATCCCCGAGTCCTTGCAGTAGGTGCCTGGGGGCTGAGACAGTTTGGGGATTTTCCTCAGGACCTTGCTCTCTTGTCCCCAGGTGCGCCAAGTTGCTGCTGGAAGCAGGAGCGACGGTGAACCTGGCAGCAGGCGAGAGCCAGGAGACGCCCCTGCACGTGGCGGCGGCGCGCGGCCTGGAGCAACATGTGGCTCTGTACCTGGAGCATGGCGCCGACGTGGGCCTGCGCACCAGCCAGGGCGAGACTGCGCTGAACACGGCGTGCGCTGGGGCCGAGGGCCCAGGTAGCTGCAGGCGACACCAGGCTGCGGCGCGCCGGCTCCTGGAGGCTGGAGCTGATGCCCGGGCGGCCGGGCGCAAGCGCCACACGCCGCTGCACAACGCTTGTGCCAACGGCTGCGGGGGCCTGGCCGAGCTGCTGCTGCGTTACGGGGCCCGCGCTGAGGTCCCCAATGGGGCGGGCCACACGCCCATGGACTGTGCGCTGCAGGCCGTCCAGGACTCCCCCAACTGGGAGCCTGAAGTCCTTTTCGCCGCACTGCTGGACTACGGGGCGCAGCCAGTGCGCCCTGAGGTGCGCTGGGAGGCCCTGACATAGGAGGCTCCGCATGTGCCCAAGACCCTCTTTTGACCCCTAGATGCTGAAACACTGCGCCAACTTCCCTCGGGCCCTGGAAGTCCTGCTTAATGCCTATCCTTGTGTCCCATCCTGTGAGACCTGGGTGGAGGCGGTGCTCCCAGAGCTGTGGAAGGTATGTTTGCCTCAGGGCCGAGATGGGGAGGAGGTCATCTGACCTTCTTTCACTCCTGGCCTAGGAGCACGAAGCCTTCTACAGCTCGGCCCTGTGCATGGTGAACCAGCCAAGGCAGCTGCAGCACCTGGCCCGACTAGCTGTGCGCGCTCGGTTGGGAAGCCGCTGCCGGCAGGGTGCCACCCGGCTGCCACTGCCCCCGCTCCTCAGGGACTACCTGCTGCTGCGTGTGGAGGGGTGCATCCAGTGAACCCCATGTCAGGCTGTCCCATGGTGTGTTCTGCCCCTCCCACCTGTCCCCGCCTCCAACTGCGGAGGACCAGTTCCTGGCCCTCTTTTCTTTTCTTTTTGAGACCTAGTCTCACTCTGTTGCCCAGGCTGGAGTGCAGTGGCGCTATCTCGGCTCACTGCAACTTCTACCACCTAGGTTCAAGCGATTCTTGTGCCCCAAACTTCCGAGTAGCTGGGACTACAGGCATGAGTCACCACACCTGGCTGATTTTGTATTTTTAGTAGAGACAGGGTCTCACCATGTTGGCCAGGCTGGTCTCACACTGACCTCAGGTGATCCACCCGCCTTGGCCTCCCAAAGTGTTGGGATTACAGGCATGAGCCACTGCGCCTGGTTGCCTGCCCCTCTTTTCTGTACTCCACGTGCTGTCCTGGTCCACCTCACTCCTCCATGGGCTTCTTGAGACACCTGCTGACCTCTAGCCGGACCTGAGCTTCAGACCCTCTCTCCAGCAGGAAGGGCTGCAGACTCGGCCTGTTCCCAGACTCGGCCTTCACCTCCCTTCTCCTCCTGTGTTTAAGTGGATGGCCCCTCTATCCATCCAGGTCCCATGCCAAGAACCAGTGATTCTAGTGGCCCACCACCTCCCTCTCCTGCCACCCTTATACCTGTTCAGCCTCCTAAAGAGGGACAAACTCTGTCTCTGCGTGCACTGGCTTGCCTGCCCTGCCTTTGTCACTCCAA